AGGTCTCTGACTGGAGAAGGCTAGCAACATAGTATCCCGGTTAAGGGTGGGGTACTATGATGAGTGATGAGGGAGATTAAGTGAACAACTGCATACTTGGATGCTAGGACACCCCCCATCCCCCCCTCACCCCACCGCCACCTGCTGCGGGCTATTACCTTTCTGCCCTCCTATTTATCTTCCAGAATGTAGGTAAATTTCACCAATTTCTCCACTAAAATTCTTTTTGTTTTCCAGGATCCAATTCGGTATTCCACAATGTAATTTAGTTGTAAAGTCTTCTTAGTCTTCTATAATCTTCTGACAGTTCCTCAGTCTTTCCTTGTCTTTCATGAGTCCACTGAGGGTTTTAAATCCCCCACTCTTACATAGAAGCAGACAACCATGGATTTCCAGATATCTGAGAACGCCTCTAATATAAAAGACAAATACCAAACAAACAAAAGAAAGAAGCCAGGCGCAGTGGCTCATACCTGTAATCCCAGCACTCTGGGAGGCTGAGGTGGGAGGATCACTTGAGACGAGGAGTTCAAGACCAGCTTGGGCAACACAGTGAGAACCCATCTCTACAGAATATTTAAAAATTAGCTGGGTGTGGTGATGGATGTCTGTAGTCCTATCTATGAAAGAGTGTGAGATAGGAGGATCACTTGAGCTGCCACTGCATTGTACTCCAGCCTAGGTTAGAAAGAAAGAAAAAGAATTCAGAGACTACACAGAGAAGAAATTTTCTAGAAAACTATTAATAATATACTCAAGAAAAATTTTCCAACCGCAAAACAAGAATAGAATACTATTTTTAAAAACTTTCATGGGGCTGGGCATGGTGGCTCATGCCTGTAATTCCAGTACTTTGGGAGGTGGAGGCGGGAGGATTGTTTGAACTCAGGAGTTCAAAACCAGCCTGGGCAACATAGAGAGACCCCTCTGTCTATTGTATATATATAAAATATATACATATTATATATTTCCAAGGAGGAAAGGGCCTAGAGACTATATATATGTATATAATCTCCAAGAGGCCAGGTGCAGCGGCCTCTTCCGTCAAGCCTTAGCACCTATAAACTTTATAAAACCTACTCTCTGTGAATTGTGCATGCCACTAATCTTCATCTAGCAATACATTTCTGCTCATTCTTTAAAATTCATCTCAAGTACCATTTGATTTAGACGAGCCACCTCTTGGTTCCAGTGGCTTCCTGATCATACCTCTAGTGCTATATTGTAACCATCACTTAATTAGTTCATGATTTTTTCTCTTCTAGACTATAAGTTACTTGAACATATGGATTTGAGTCAGTAGGTATAGGTGAGACATGGGAATCTGCATGTTCAACAAATTCCTCCTGGCATTCTAGGGCTCCAATCTCAGGTATGTTTGTTTCTTTTTTTTAGACAAGAGTCTTGCTCTGTCTCCAGGCTGGAGTGCAGTGGCGCAATCTTGGCTTGTCGCAACCTCCCGGGTTCAAGCAATTTGCCTGCCTCAGCCTCCCAGGTAGCTGGGACTACAGGCGCACGCCATCATGCCCGGCTAATTTTTATGTTTTTAGTAGAGATGGGGTGTCACCATGTTGGCCAGGATGGTCTTGATTTACTGACCTCATGATCCACCCGCCTCAGCCTCCCAAAGTGCTGGGATTACAGGCGTGAGCCACCGCGCCCGGCCTAACCTCAGTTTTAAGTGGTTTTTAAAATCTACTTCAACTCTGAAATATCAAGGCTTTTCCTCCCTGCAATTTAACTGGTATTGGGGAGGGCAGGTAAAGCTTTCGGGTAGTTGATTAAAAACAACAACAAAAAAAGCAGGGGCCGTCTTCTTTCGTGCCCACAATAAGAGCTTATACTGAAATGTAGAGTAAGGTAGATAAGTAGAAATAAGATAAATACCCTTATTTCATTTAACAGTGTTTGCACAATGTGTCCAATTTTTATTCACTAGTTCTAAAACTATTGAGGGCTTACTATATGCCAGACACTGTTCTAGTCATTGGGAGTACATCAACACAGACAAAACCCCCTACCCTATAGGAGTTTGCATTGGTAGGCAATAAGCAAATAAAATAAGTAAAGCAAAGTATTTTAGAAGGTGATAAGTATTGTGGAGAAAATAGAACATTTAGGGGAGCTTTCTTTTATTTGTCAGTGTTTAGTAATAAATTACTAGAGAGAGTAATTTTTAAAAATTTGAGCTATTTAAATAAGCCATACTTTAAAAGGCAGGATTTAACCTACATCTAATCAGAAGAGAACTTGGGATTTGCAAAATTCAGGTCTGGTTTCCTGTTATAAAGTTGACAGTAAATGGCTTTCCCATTATGTCAATAGGAATGAAATAATTTAGTGGCTCAGGGAATTGCTTCCAAGGAGTCAAAAGTAAATTGTGTTTATATAATTTTTTTTACTACTATTAAAAAAAGCCACAAACCAGAAAAAAATTGTTTTGTACTTGTCTACAAGGCAGAGTTAATTTTATTATTAAAAAAAATCCTATACTCTAAAACCTCTTCTATTATCTCCTCACTTCTTCGTTTTAATTTTTTGTTTGCATTTTCACGTTTAGGTAAAAAGATATTGGTCCTTTTAGGATATATGGGGATAGAATTATATGAGGAAGCACAGGACTCCTGGTATGGAATGAGGAAGCTGGAGATTTGAGCTTAACCTCTCTGGGGTGCTTAGAACTAAGTAAGAGAAGCAGTCTGTTTCTGCAGGGAAAATCACTTCTCCATCTTTACTCTCAAATAACTTACTTAATCAAATGGTCTAATGTTTCATTGTAAAGAGTCTTAAAAGTCAAAATTAATGTCACCTGCAGAGTAAGCTAAACGAGTGATGAGCTTTGTTTTGCACAGCAGTTGAAACTGATTTTCAAAGTCCCACCAAACAGTAAAAGACTTTTCTTGCATTTCTGAAAAACTAGAACTGTGTGGTGATTCTGAAGACTGTCAGTTCCTGTGGGGTGTTTACACAAAGGTACTTTTAAATGAAGAGTCATTTTTAGAGCAATTAGAGAAAAGGCTAGACAGAGAAGAGCGGCTCAGGGGCTTGGCAGGTCGGGGTTAAGGTTTATTGACAGGACAGGGTCAGGCGTCTGCTTAGCCACCACTGCCCCGAGTACCTGCCCTCCGGATACACCCAAGACCTCCCTGGCCTTGGCTCCCTGCCATAGGCCAAACTCCCATGCAGAATGAGGAGAGGGGAAAGGAGGAAGAGGAGAGCAAGTTCTGCTGGTTCAGTATTGAACTGCAAGTATGAAAATGTTTGTGTATATTTTTCTGGCCCAGATGTTGTGTTAACATTAGGAAGAAGAAACTTTAAAACAAAGAATTGTCTGTTCTTTCAACTTTGTAGTTTGCAGTTTGCATCCTGAAGAAAGAAATTGCCTAGCTAAAGTAGTCTTTTAATTTCATTTTTTAGTTTTGAGTTACAGGTTTCTGGCAAGCTCCCTGACCACTACTGTTACCTGGTGGCGCCTATATTTCATCAAATTTAGACATGCAGACTACCTGGATCCAGGCCCAGATGAACTGTTGTGACTGATAAACATGATCCCACCCTGCCCCCATGCAGACTCCTGCTTTTCCCTTTAAGGGAATCTAAGACGTTGAGTCGCCGGATCCCCAAGGGAGTTAAAGAAAAATGTCTTCCGGCATTCACATTTGCTCTGTGGTTTTCTTGAGCTGCATCTCTGCTTGCCCAGAGGCTGGTGAACATCCCAGCAGTGCCCTGACTTCTCCAGTGTTGGTAACTAATGGAGGGAAATTTTTTTGTTTTTATTTACTTAAAATATGTCTGTTTCTGCTCACAGGTTCTCATAGAATTTTCTCTTCACCACTCAATCATATCTACTTACACAAGCAGTCAAGCAGTCAACAAAGAAGAAATTTCTTTTTTCGGAGACAAAGAGATATTTCACACAGTATAGTTTTGCCGGCTGCAGTTTCTTCAGCTCATCCGGTTCCTAAGGTACTGTATTGCCTATTATCTCCTGCTTTTTCCTGATCTTCGTTTTCAATCCTTTTTCCTCAAGCACATAAAGAAGCCAGACTATGTGACGACAGGCATTGTACCAGACTGGGGAGACAGCATAGAAGTTAAGAATGAAGATCAGATTCAAGGGCTTCATCAGGCTTGTCAGCTGGCCCGCCACGTCCTCCTCTTGGCTGGGAAGAGTTTAAAGGTGGCGTCTCACCAAGCCTCAGAACGACTTACTTGCTGCACAATTTCTTTATTTAACATTTTAGGTTGACATGACAACTGAAGAGATAGATGCTCTTGTTCATCGGGAAATCATCAGTCATAATGCCTATCCCTCACCTCTAGGCTATGGAGGTTTTCCAAAATCTGTTTGTACCTCTGTAAACAACGTGCTCTGTCATGGTATTCCTGACAGGTATTCAGTTCTTAATAACATATTGTTCCTTTTATCACCATTTTTTTTTCTGTTTACGTTTTAGTCGACCTCTTCAGGATGGAGATATTATCAACATTGATGTCACAGTGAGTAAATCATATAAAAAATTGTCTTTGATGGACATATTTTTAAATTTCTGCTTATGTTTAGGTCTATTACAATGGCTACCATGGAGACACCTCTGAAACATTTTTGGTGGGCAATGTGGACGAATGTGGTAAAAAGTTAGTGGAGGTTGCCAGGAGGTGTAGAGATGAAGCAATTGCAGCTTGCAGAGCAGGGGCTCCCTTCTCTGTAATTGGAAACACAATCAGGTAAGCCTTACATTGACAAGTAAAGGGAGGGTTTTAATTAAATATTTTTTGGTCACTTTTAAAGCCACATAACTCATCAGAATGGTTTTCAAGTCTGTCCACATTTTGTGGGACATGGAATAGGATCTTACTTTCATGGACATCCAGAAATTTGGCATCATGGTAAGAAAGTTCATTTGGAGGCTGTTTCTTGATATTCTCACCCCCCATGTTTTTTGTTTTGCAGCAAACGACAGTGATCTACCCATGGAGGAGGGCATGGCATTCACTATAGGTAAATTGAGCTCCTCTTCCGAGTGAGTGCGTGGTCACTGCAGTAAATATTTTTCCTCTTACAGAGCCAATCATCACGGAGGGATCCCCTGAATTTAAAGTCCTGGAGGATGCATGGACTGTGGTCTCCCTAGACAATCAAAGGTGTTTGCTTTCTGCTCTGTTGCTTTTAAATTGCGCGTTCTGACGGCTGGGTGCTGTGTTACAGGTCGGCGCAGTTCGAGCACACGGTTCTGATCACGTCGAGGGGCGCGCAGATCCTGACCAAACTACCCCATGAGGCCTGAGGAGCCGCCCGAAGGTCGCGGTGACCTGGTGCCTTTTTAAATAAATTGCTGAAATTTGGCTGGAGAACTTTTAGAAGAAACAGGGAAATGACCGGTGGTGCGGTAACCTGCGTGGCTCCTGATAGCGTTTGGAAGAACGCGGGGGAGACTGAAGAGCAACTGGGAACTCGGATCTGAAGCCCTGCTGGGGTCGCGCGGCTTTGGAAAAACAAATCCTGGCCCTGGACTCGGTTTCCCAGCGCGGTCAACGCATCTGGAGGGGACTGGAGGAAACCCCCTTGTTGGAAGAGATTCCAAGAGAAGCACGGTTTTCTCTTTCCCTTGCCCTGACTGTTGGAGTAAAAAACCTCTTAAATCCATTGTATCAGAGGTCCTTACCTCTCTGACAGTTACAGTGATCTTTGTATCTGAACTTTGCACGTCTGCCGAAAAATCCGAACCTGTTGACTGGGATTTTTAAGAATCCGTTTCTCCCTTTTGTGTATTCCATATTGGCCGGCCCCAAGGATGCTCGCAGAAGCCAGCCCCCAACCCCAGCCCTTCCGTATCTTTCCCCTCCATCGCGGCTTTGCGATGAAAGATTAGCCCGCGAACAGAGGCATTGATTACAAACATGTCCTTGGCAGTGGACTCTGGGCCTGGCCATTCTTCAGGTTTCTGTCAATCCAGAAACGCGACTTTCCTGGACCCCTGCGGCTCTTCCTCCCCCGCCCACATCCAGCCCTCCAAGGCCAGTCCAGAGGTGAAGTTTGAGGCCCTCCCCCCACCCACCCCACACGCACGCACGCACGCTAGACCGTTTGCTGCACTAGGAATTCGAGCTTGGGCCCCACTCGCCCAGGTGTGAACAGTGGCTGATTAGTGGGCGGTCTAGTCTCTAAAATGACCCCTCCCCAGACTGGCCCTTCTCGCATCGGGACCCGCGCTTGCACGCTGCAGGAGCCGCAAACGTCAGCTGTTCTGGAAACCGAGAGGGTCCCAGAGAGAGGAGATACGGGCGCATTTGAGAGCAAGGGCCTACTTGGCCGGGACTGAAGCTTGCGAGTTGAGCTCCAGTTCGGCCGGCAGTTCCATCCCGCTTCAGGAACAGGAATCCAAGGGCCCACGCTCTGTCTGCCAAGGGCCATTCCTGCCCGGAGCACCCTCCTTTCCCTTGCGCTTGCTCTCCGGTACCTGTTCCTCACCTGAGCTCAAGGGCAGGGAGAGGCCGGGCCTCTGGCAGTCCACGAAGGAAGCCGTCTGCCTTCGGTTATGATTTTAGGAACAAGTCCAACGAGGGTGTTCAAGCAGTTAATGGTTGTGCTAACTCTTGTTTCTACTGAAGCGGGTTTTGCAAAGCTGACATCCCTTAAAGATAACTTGGGCTTTCGGAAGCGGCAAGGAAATGGCACCTGTAGTTGCCAGGACAGGTGGTGTCCTCGGCCAGGACTAAGAGCCAGCTCATCTTTGTAACATTCATAATACGGGAAACTGAGGACCAGGTGGCTCGGAAAAGAGATGAGTTCCAGCTTTTACCTAACACAGGGTTCTCTCGTCGTCCCCCAACCCCTCCAGCTCGGCTTCTTTGTGTCCAGGGTTGTAGATTTTTGGATAGAGGTGTTTCTGATTCTAGTGAGTCTGAGAACTGGAAAAGACCAAGGAGGGGTTGATGATTTACAAGGTCCATAGAAAAACTTTTTGTGTGGTCGGAAGTTGGCCAAGCAGAGGCCCACAGCCTGATGCTACTGCCCCCCACCCCCCCAAAGATCTGAATTCCCTAAAGATCAAGAGGGTTCAGCTGGCCTTGGGAGATGTTTGCTGGAGAATGACTTCAGTTTTCTCCTAAGGCAATCAGATTGCAACCATTAGCATTGTATCTTATCTGCAAATCAGTTTACTCCGAGGTTCCCCAAGGATAGTTTTATTAGGACCACAGGACTTTACTAACCACTGAGGTAACACGCTGCTTGTGCAGCAATTATTTTGAGGTGGAGGTATTTATGGGACAAGTTTATAATTCCATTTATTAAAGGGACTAACCTAAAGTGTGTGGGTGTATATATATATGTGTGTATGT